ATCTGTGTCACAGGTGCGCTTTTAAAAGAATGGCAATCTTAAAGGTCAAGTTAAAAACACAAATTTAAAAAAACGATCCTGGACGTCGAGGGTCGGACTCTAGGGGGGGCAAGCTGCAGGCCCCACTCTGCGAGTTTCTGACCGCATTCCGCGGAGGCCCCAATCCTCCCCGCGGATCCTGGCAAGGCAGGTAACCTCCCTTCCCCCGCACCTGTCCGGTTCAGGCGCACCAGCCTTCCCGAAGCGCAGCCTAGCGGTGGGAATGGGAACACCTCGTCTGGGAGCTTTCTTTCGGTTCAGCTTCCCCAGCCGGACCCCAAAGACCCGAAGCCCTGGGGGAAGGAAATTCCAACTTGCTCCCGGCCCACCCCCGCCCCGTTCCTCTCTCCGGCTCGCTGCTTCCCTCGCTCCAATGCCGCCGAGCTGGTCCCCACTTATGTGCGGCCGTGCTGCAGAGGCGGCGGCGAGCTCCCGGACTCCGGGCAGGGAAATGGGGCAGGGTGAGTGAGAGAGCGGGCTCCAGCGAGGCCCCCAGCGCCCAGCCAGCGCCCGCACCCCGCCCGCGGGACAGGGGAGGTGCTGAGTCGGCCCTGCCCGCGCTGGGCTGAGCCTCGCAGGGGTTGCCGCTTCTCCATTCAAGTCCTGGCTTGAGAGCCGAGCGGCAAGAGCGCGGGCCGGGGAAGGGAAGAGTAGGAGAGGAAGCCGCGAGGGAGAACAGGCGAGCTACTGTCTCCTTTGGAAAAGAACGTAGGAGCCTTGGGTGGGAAAAGAGAGATCAGCCCTCCCAACTTCTCTTCGGGAAAAGTTTTCCTAGGGCGTTTTGTTTGTGCAAACTCGGCCGGAGGAGCCTGGGAGTGCGCTGCCGGCGTGGCAGCGGTGCCCGTGCGCCCGGCCCCGCTCCTCCTCCTTTTCCAGCCCCGGCGGCTCCTCTCCCTCCGAGAGGCGCCAAATGGCTACCCAGTAAACCCCACGGGGCGGGGGCTGCAGCGCCACCGCCTCCTCCGCCGTGCTCTGGGCGCCCGCTAGACCTTGTAGAGACGGCGGCGGCGCCCGCGGGCTGGGAGCCGGGGCCCGCAGGTGGAAGCGCACCCGGGAGGCGGGCCGGCCGGGGCTGGAGCGGCTCGGGCGGGCTCTTGACGCTCAGCCAGCTTCGCTCCGGCCTCGGGAAGGCGCGCGTCCCGCCCTGACCCGCCGGCCTCTCCCACCCCAGCAGTGACGCGCCGCCTGGGAGCTGGAGCCCGCGCAGCGCCCCGCAGGGCGATGGACGGCCGAACCCCGCGCCCGCAGGACGCCCCAGCCAGGTAAGCCCAGAGCGCCGCGCCGCCTCTCACCGTTTGTATTTTTTGTGTTTTCTTTATATTTTAGGAGAAAACCAAAAGCCAAGGCACCACTTCCTCCAGCTGAGACCAAATATACTGATGTCTCTTCAGCTGCTGATTCTGTAGAATCCACTGCTTTCATCATGGAACAGAAAGAAAACATGATAGATAAAGACGTTGAACTCTCAGTGGTCCTACCTGGGGATATTATCAAATCTACTACTGTTCATGGCAGGTACGCTGGAGTAAATGAAATATCAGGACCTCATAACGGGTAATGAAATACTCTTGTTTTACAGTAAACCTATGATGGACTTGTTGATATTCCTTTGTGCACAGTATCACTTAAATCCATCAAGTTACACAATCGATCTGTTGTCAGCTGAACAGAACCACATTAAATTTAAGCCAAACACACCAATAGGAATGTTGGAGGTAGAGAAGGTAATTTTAAAGCCAAAAATGTTGGATAAGAAAAAACCTACACCTATAATACCAGAGGTAAGAATTCCATTATATATTTTGATGTCTTATGGTACAACTATGGCTTTAATATGTGTTTCAGAAAACTGTGAGAGTAGTGATTAATTTTAAGAAAACACAGAAGACCATAGTGAGAGTGAGTCCACATGCATCGCTTCAAGAGCTTGCCCCTATTATATGTAGCAAATGTGAGTTTGATCCGTTGCATACACTATTGTTGAAAGATTATCAATCGCAGGAGCCTCTTGACTTGACAAAATCTCTTAATGACCTGGGACTAAGAGAATTATATGCGATGGATGTCAACAGAGGTAAGTAAGACTTTTATTTTATTTATTTAGTGTACAAAAGTAAGATGCTTTTCTTCTATTTTAGAGTCCTGCCAAATATCACAAAACCTAGATATTATGAAGGAGAAAGAAAATAAAGGGTTTTTCAGTTTTTTTCAACGCAGTAAGAAAAAGCGAGACCAAGTAAGTATTTTCTTATATTGCATTTTGTAAGATACTAGATTTTGTCTTTGTCATTCTTTACTAGACTGCAAGTGCCCCTGCAACCCCTCTAGTAAATAAGCACCGCCCAACTTTTACAAGGTCCAATACCATTTCCAAACCATATATTTCCAACACCCTGCCGTCGGATGCACCCAAGAAGAGGCGGGCTCCACTGCCCCCGATGCCAGCATCTCAGAGTGTCCCCCAAGACCTTGCACACATCCAGGAGAGGCCTGCTTCTTGTATAGTGAAATCCATGAGCGTGGATGAGACAGATAAGGTGTGTAGTTTTGTTTTCTATTTTGTTTTTTTGTAGGATTTTATTTGGTCATTTTGTTTTCCAGAGTCCCTGTGAAGCAGGAAGAGTGAGGGCAGGTTCACTGCAGCTCAGCAGCATGTCTGCAGGGAATTCATCTTTGAGAAGGACAAAGCGAAAAGCACCTTCCCCACCCTCCAAAATACCCCCGCATCAAAGTGATGAAAATAGTCGTGTGACTGGTAATGTGGTTGTTTCATTAACATTACATTTGACTTTATAAGTTGTGTTGCTTCTTTCCTTTAGCCTTACAGCCAGTAGATGGAGTTCCTCCAGACAGTGCTTCAGAAGCAAACTCTCCTGAGGAGCTATCCAGCCCAGGTATGACACCCTTATTCTACATGGTGTAATTATGCCATTTCTACAGATTCTACTTCTTTGGCAGAAACCTTTCACCCTGGGCTTTCCAGTCAGGAGCAGTGCACTGCGCCCAAACTGATGGAGGAAACCTCTGTCTTTGAGTGCCCTGGGACACCTGAGGCAGCCATAACATCATTGACATGTAGGTGGTCAGGCCTTTCCTGGCTGGTGCTTATATTTAGGATTATATCTGCATTTCTTTGTAGCTGGAATAAGCTCTGATTATAGCCTTGAAGAGATAGATGAAAAGGAAGAACTGAGTGAAGTGCCTAAAGTTGAAGCTGAAAATATTTCTCCGAAGTCACAAGATATTCCTTTTGTATCTACTGATATAATAAATACACTGAAAAATGATCCTGACTCAGCCCTTGGCAATGGTAGTGGAGAGTTCTCACAAAACTCCATGGAAGAAAAACAAGAAACTAAAAGCACAGATGGACAGTAAGTAGTCTCTGTGCTGGAGTGTTGGTGGCCAACATATAACATACAATGTCGTATCTTCCAGAGAACCACACAGTGTAGTATATGATACAAGCAATGGAAAGAAGGTAGTTGACAGTATAAGAAACTTGAAGTCGTTGGGCCCAAACCAAGAGAATGGTGAGTTATATAAATTAATAGCCAACACTTTCTATTTAACTTGATGATTTTTTTCTCTCAGTAGTTCAAAATGAAATAATTGTCTATCCAGAGAACACAGAAGACAATATGAAAAATGGAGTGAAGAAAACAGAAATCAATGTAGAAGGTGTTGCCAAAAATAACAACATTGATATGGAAGTTGAGAGACCATCAAACTCTGAGGCACATGAAACTGATACTGCTATAAGTTACAAGGAAAACCATCTAGCAGCTTCATCAGTACCAGATCAAAAACTGAATCAACCCAGTGCAGAAAAGACAAAAGATGCAGCAATTCAGACAACCCCTTCTTGTAACAGTTTTGATGGGAAACACCAAGATCATAATTTATCTGACTCCAAAGTTGAAGAATGTGTGCAAACTTCAAATAACAACATATCAACTCAACACTCATGCTTAAGTTCACAAGATTCTGTAAATACCTCAAGGGAATTCAGGAGTCAAGGCACCCTAATTATACATTCAGAAGATCCGCTTACCGTAAAAGATCCAATTTGTGCACATGGTAATGATGATCTTTTGCCTCCTGTAGATAGGATTGACAAAAATTCCACTGCTTCTTACCTAAAGAATTACCCACTTTATAGACAGGACTACAATCCCAAGCCAAAACCTTCAAATGAAATTACACGAGAGTATATACCCAAAATTGGCATGACTACTTATAAAATAGTGCCTCCCAAATCCTTGGAAATATCGAAAGACTGGCAATCAGAAACCATAGAGTATAAAGATGATCAGGACATGCATGCTTTAGGGAAAAAGCACACTCATGAGAATGTGAAAGAAACTGCCATCCAAACAGAAGATTCTGCTATTTCTGAAAGCCCAGAAGAGCCACTGCCAAACCTTAAACCGAAGCCTAACCTGAGAACAGAGCATCAAGTGCCCAGTTCTGTGAGCTCACCTGATGATGCCATGGTTAGTCCTCTGAAACCTGCTCCCAAAATGACAAGAGACACTGGCACAGCTCCTTTTGCACCAAATTTGGAAGAAATAAACAATATTTTGGAATCAAAATTTAAATCTCGGGCTTCAAATGCCCAGGCCAAACCCAGCTCTTTTTTTTTGCAGATGCAGAAGAGAGTATCGGGTCACTATGTGACATCTGCAGCTGCCAAGAGTGTCCATGCTGCCCCTAATCCTGCTCCAAAAGAACTGACAAATAAAGAGGCAGAAAGGGATATGCTGCCTTCTCCGGAGCAGACTCTTTCTCCCTTAAGTAAAATGCCTCACTCTGTTCCACAACCCCTTGTTGAAAAAACTGATGATGATGTCATCGGTCAGGCTCCTGCTGAAGCCTCCCCTCCTCCCATAGCTCCAAAACCTGTGACAATTCCTGCTAGTCAGGTATCCACACAAAATCTGAAGACTTTGAAAACTTTTGGTGCCCCACGACCATACTCAAGTTCTGGTCCTTCACCGTTTGCTCTTGCTGTAGTGAAAAGGTCACAGTCTTTCAGTAAAGAGCGCACCGAGTCACCTAGTGCCAGTGCATTGGTCCAACCTCCAGCCAACACAGAGGAAGGGAAGACTCATTCTGTAAATAAATTTGTGGACATCCCACAGCTTGGTGTGTCTGATAAGGTAACTGTAGCCTTTTTAAAAATAAGTATTCATTCATATAAATATTTCACATTTATTTTTGTAGGAAAATAACTCTGCACATAATGAACAGAATTCCCAAATACCAACTCCAACTGATGGCCCATCATTCACTGTTATGAGACAAAGTTCTTTAACATTCCAAAGCTCTGACCCAGAACAGATGCGACAGAGTTTGCTGACTGCAATCCGTTCGGGAGAGGCTGCTGCCAAATTGAAAAGGGTAAGTCTTCTTTATCAGATGGGTGACAGTGGTGATGGGTGCAAAGTGTGTTTCTTTCTCTTAGGTTACCATTCCATCAAATACAATATCTGTGAATGGAAGGTCAAGACTCAGCCATTCCATGTCCCCTGATGCCCAGGACGGCCATTAAATGTTACCCTGCCACACCACTGCACTTCACTTCCACTTCAGACCAACTTCATACTAATGGAACATTTTGGCAAATGTATATTCAGATGTACACTAATATATTATCTATTAAAATATTAGAATTTGTGTTGTGGCTTTTAATGCCAGAAGAAAAGTTACCAGAATTTATAATTTATAGTAATTTTTTGATCTTTTTTTTGCCTTAAGAGTTGAATATGCTGCTTTAGAACTTTAAAACAAGGTGTAAATGATTTTCATTTTTTACAAATGAAAAATAATTCCTTTGTATTGATTTCACTTACCAGCACATTCTCTACAATGGTGACTTAGACAAAAGTATAAGATTCATAGACTTTATATTTGTATGACATACAACTAGGACAAACATAGATATGACATTTGCTGCCTCAGTGTAGCAATTGGAAATATTTATAAGTTATATGAAAGCCTGTTTTGGGCTGAAAGAATGATTTAGAAAACTAGTGATACCAAATAAGTATATTCAGTTCAATAATTATTTTCAATGATGAATCACTTAGTGTGAAAGACTTGCCTTGTGTATTCTTTATGTAATTACAAATCACTGTCAATTTTATGGGAAGCTCATAGTATTTTAATATTTTATTAACATGGAACTCTTGTTTTTTTAATCTTTAGAACTTAAATTCTACAAGAATTTTAAATATTTTCTGTATATAATTATGACATTGTCACACAGAAATTACACATTTTATGTGCCAGAAGCCTTAAACATCTTTCTGTGAAAATGCTGATATATTGTGACAGTTATTTCACATTTGATATGTAGAGAGGAATAGGGGTTAGTTTATGTTTATATTGAAAAACTTTAAAGACTATTTGGAAGTTCCAGAAATTCTGGTTTTAATTCAAGTAAAATGATAAAATAGTCATTATATAGTTCAGATGCTAATATTCTAAGTAATAATATATATTTACATTGAAGCTAAAACTGTTAAGCAAAACAATGCCCATTTGTCGGCTTACAGCTCTTCCGGAGTCTAGAGCCTGTTGGTGTTCTGTCCCTACTTTAAGAATTTAATTGCTCACTTATTCTGAAAGCTTTGTTCAAACAAGATGATATTAAATTTGTTTTCACTAAAACTACTGGGATATCTGCCTCTTGGGGATTTTTTTTTCAATTTAATAAAAGCAAGTTGTATATTTGGGGTGCTTTTTAAAATATATAGTTTGTGTCAACCAGCATATTTATTTCCCTTACCTGATGCATACATTTCTATTAGCCAGTGAACAAACAAGAAATTTGTAAGATTTACCATTTATCAGGGATCCCTAGTGTACATTTAAGCCCTGGCATTCTGACTCCAAAATGCATGGTCTAAGCATTTAAAATGTTTAGCATAGTTCCTGATACATGGCATGGCCATCTTAAATGCTAAATGTTGCTGCTGTTTTCCTTGAATCAGTTGGAGAGACCCTCATATATAGATACTTAAGTTATGTTGTTATAAGCAAGTAGAGAAAGGAGTGAATTTTTTTTAAAAAATTGTGTTGTCATAATTATCTACTTATAAAAATATAAATTTGGATCCCTAATTTAAACCTTCATATATTTTGAGTTGGATTGAAGACTTAAAGACAAGCGACATGTAAGATGTTTTCAATATATTAATATATAAGAAAGGCTTAATTTATGAAGATATGAAAGTTCCTACAACTCATGATAAGTCTACCTAATAGAAATATCAGCACATTATTCTTACAAGAGGAAATTCAAAAGGCCAACAAACATGGAAAAAAAATACTCTTCACTGATAATCAGGGAAATACAAGTTAAAAACATGGAAAGGTACCACATCAAATTAGCAAAAACGGAAGTTTCAAAATAGCAAGTGTTGTCAGGAACATCAAACAGTGGGAACTCTACTGTTGGTGGGAAAATACACTGGCATAACTACCAGTTCTGCAATATCTAGTAAAATTAAAGATTCCTTACCATGTTACCTTAAATAAGTACTTATGCACATGCATAAGGAGACATCTGCAAAAATGTTCACGGCAGCCTTGTGTAAAACAGCAGAAAGGGGTCCTAACCCGTGCTCAGCTTTAGTAATGCATATATTCATATGATAGACTTCCACACAGCAGTCCAAATGAACAAGCTAGAGCTATATATGTCAGCATGAATACATCTCAAAAACAAGTGACAAGAGTGAGTGGTGGAACAAGTCGTGTTTTATGAAATTAGTTACATAAAGTATAAATATAAAAAATGATACTATAAATTATGGCTGTATATGTAGGAAAAAAATTTGCTGGTGGTTACCTGTGGGAACCAAGAAAGACTGAATTGAGATTTATAAGAGGCATCAATTGTGTTCGTAGTATTTTATAAACTGCTGTTTGAAAACAAGTGCTTATTATATTCTAAATTCTAGTATACTTGTAGTTTATAATTATAATAAAATAATGTTTTAAAGGTCACATAGGATTTAGGGGGCTATGTATATAAACCATTAATACATGTATGTTCTGAAAAGTTGCCTTATCGACACCATTTTAGGAGAACATGTGCTATCCTGTCAATGGGGAAAGAAATTTGTGACAAGTAGTTTTCACTCATCATATCCTAAAATAACAGCACAAGGAAGATACAGGAATGGTCTAGAACCAACTTTTGACTTTCATGTATAATTTTTAGCATCTAGGCATTTTGCTTTTCCTTCTTTCCTCCAATCAAGTTATTTATTTATATAATATTAAAATTATAATTCAGATTACATATATATGATAGAGTATAAAATACATTCTTTTTCATCCCCAGCATCCCACTCTCCTCTCCAAAGATAGCTGTTAATATTTTGATATGAAGCCCTATATAGATGTATTTATATGAAGTACATGTGTGCAGGTTTGTTGGGGGCTTTTGTGTGTGTGTGTGTGTGTGTGTGTGTGTGTGTGTATGTGTGTTTCTTAACATGAAAGGAGGTCACACTCTAATACTATGTAACAACTTGCCTTTTATACCAGCAGTGTTCTGGAAGAGCTTTTCTTTTTACACATACAGATCGATCGTATTTCTGTTAGCCATTCTATTGTTTCTTGCTGCGGTACATAATGTTGGCTGGAGTGAAGAGATTGGGGTTCAGATCACAAGTCTGCCACTTATGAGTCATGGGATCTTGGGCAAATTACTTTCTCTATGCTTCATTTTCTCTTCTGAAAAATGAATTAATATGAATAAAAATGAACCTTATTTTAAAAACGGCAGGCAATTCATCTTTTAAAGTTACCTGATGTCAATACTATAAGTGAACAGGTATTATTTGCCTAATATACTCCCTATTCTTTGAGGAGTGACCCTTCTTCCGATTTCACCTCTTCATGAACTGCCAGATCTGGCCTTGGCCACTAGGCACTGGCAACAGCATACACACTCTGTCATCTTATCCAAGTCCTTGAAATGAGACCAATCTTTGTCCTGAGACTTAGTTACTTATAGGTGCTTAAAACCCAAAGCGTCCCAATTGATACAATTATGTATGTGTCTAATTCCAGTTTACTTTGTACCCACTACCAGTAGAGAAAATAAGTATCAAAGAACTAAGAATCAAACTCATCATTTTTAAAATCTACTGATTTTGATAACTGACTTGAAAGAAAAGAACTTGCAATTAGAGGTCATAGTGAAGATTTCCAGGGTCAAAGTGATTTCTGAGGTTTTAGATGTAAAAATATCTCCTATTTATTTGCTATTTCAGAGTTGACAACAAGATTTTTATTTGATCCACATATTTAAAAGGTGTGCAAAGATTGCTACTTTACAAAGGTCACAGAAGCAGAGGAGTCTCAGAGTCCCACATCCAATTACTAATTTGTTCTTCCCCATGACTAAATGTAGCAAATGATGAAGAAACTGGTGCTAGATTTCAAGGGATACCAGAATAGGAAGTTATTTGTTCTGAATCTTCAGTTGGTTTTCCTTTTCTCTTAAATGTTACCACTTTCCTGCAAATTTCCATCCTTAATATGTTAGACTGTTCATATAGATACATTGTGTTTACAACAAGGAAAAAATGCCACCATGTGCTCAGAACTTTTTTGACAGGTATTTTGAGAAGAGTTGTGGAACATTCTGGTAATTTGTAGAGATCTGTTGGCATCTCTGCTTCACAAACTGGAAAAAATCATTTGTAAGTCTTGCTAATTACTTTTCTTGGAGAAGAAAAAAAATGCTACAGTTGCAAACAAATGTATAGTTTTCAAAAAGAAGCAACTTTTTTGCTCCCCAGTTTATTCTTAGTTTCCAGCCCACGCCTTGCGATAGCGATAGGCATAGTGATGGCCTCAATTCTTTCTCTCTTGCATCCATACCTTTTGCTGTGATAGCAGTGATGGCCTCAGTTCTTTCCCTCTCTTGCATCCGTACCTTTTGCTGTGTGACTTTGCAGCTCCTCTCATTAAAGAGGCAGAGCCCCCTCTCCCACCCATAGGAGCAGGTTTTGAGAGTAACAGAATGAAGTGAAAATGACACTGTGCCAGTTCTAAGACCAGCCCTCAAAGGTTCATGTGTTTCTGCTTGCTTTCACTGTATTTGAAATGTTGCTGTGAGAAAGACATCTCTGAAACAGCTGAATGGTCCTAAGAAAAGGATGAGAGATGCAGGGAGCAGAGCTCCCAACTGAGGCCAGCCTAGATCACCTAAGAGCCAGGCCCCCAGTTTACTCTGATGTGTAAGCAATAAATGCTTACCCCAGCAATACCACCAAGGTTTGTGGTTGGTTTATATACAGCATTAATGTGGCAATAGGTGCAATACACCCTGTTAAACAAACCATACACATATGACTCTAACCCTAATCATAAATTGATTCAGTCTGTTCAGTTCCACAACGCTGTTTCCTCCAGAATCTCACAGATGACTTACTAAATCCAACACAAATACACCTCAGACTTTCTGTCTAGCTCCCAACCAGTTAAAAGCAATTCTAAATATTTTTTTTCTTAGTCGTAGTGCAAAAGTATATTCTCTCCCTTTCTCTATAGTTTTCTCTCATTTTGTCTTCAGACCTAGAAGCATGAGAGCCCAGCTGTCAAAGTCATCTAGACCCCCTTCAGAAGGTCATTAAATTTGTCTATTTCACAGGATTGCAAGATAAAATACAGAATGCCCAGTTAAATTTGAACTTCGGATAAACAACAAATTTTTTTTTAGTATAAGCATATCCCATACAATATTTGGGATATACTTATATTTTTATATTGTTTATCTGACGTTCAAGCTAACTAGGCATCCTGTATTTTTCTTAGCTAAATCTGGCAACTGTGCTATTTCATTGAAAACCTGAAAGTGTACAAAGAAGGAAGAAGCAGAATCTGCCATATGAGTAATAGAAGTGAGCAGGCCCAGGACTCCCTAAGTCAAGAAACCAAGAGGCGTCATTACGGAAAAGAGTAACTCACCCTGTGTGCTCCTTGGTAGTTCTCCCTCAGCGATGCCCCCATGTTATGAATGGGGAAAAGTTCACTGAAGGGTTCATAGTGAAGAAACTTTTTGGATGATTTCTGTTGGTGGGTTTTGGATACCTTCAAGGGATCAGAAAATAATATACTTAGGAAATTTTGGTAATGTCATCATTACTCTCTACATTATTATTATGACGGTTACAATTGTTAAATCTAGGTGGTGGGTATGTGGGTTATATTGTACATGATTTTTAACTTGTCTGCATGTTTGAAATTATAATAAAGTCAATAAATAAATTATTGAGACACTCCTGTTACAGTGACCGATTGCACTCTATTCATATGG